CCCAAGCAATCGGCCTGCCTCGGCTTCCCAAAGTGTTGGGATTACAGGCATGAGCCCCCATACCCAGCCTCAACTTGGATGTTTTTTGCCCTCCATTTTTTTTCTCTCACAGGATAGACTTGTGGACAAATGGATCACTTGCCTCTGGTGCGTTTTTTTGTTTGTTTGTTTTGTTTTGTTTCTTAATTTAGCGACGAGGTCTTACTATGTTGCCCAAGCTGGTCTTGATCCTCGGCTCAAGCAATCCTCCTGCCTTGGCCTCCCAAAGTGCTGGAATTACAGGCGTGGGCCAGTACACCCAGCCCTAGAACTGCTTTGATCATTGTATCCCCAGAAACTAGCACACAACGCTGCACACAGTAGGTGTGCATGCCTGTAATCCCAGCTACTCGGGAGGCTGAAGCAGGAGAATCGCTTGAACCCGGGAGGCGGAGGTCGCAATGAGCCGAGATCATGCCACTGCACTCCAGCCTAGGCGACAGAGCAAGACTCCGTATCAATCAATCAGTCAATCAATCCAAGCAAAACAAAACTGGCTTTGAACAGTCAGCGGCATCCCACCAGGGATTGAGCCCCAGTGTGGGGCACACTCTGTTTACATTAGCTAGCTCATTTATTCCCCACAAAAGCCAGACAAGGCAGGTACTAATTATGATCGTGCGATATTAAACATGGAGAAACCAACGCTCTGATAAGTTCGTTTTATTGTGAGAATAAAACTGCTCAATGGGCGCTGTTATTCCAAGCGAGGTCAGGATTTCCGGATTCTACCCCGCTCCGCCCCTGGCCCCGCCCCGAGAATGTACGTCCCGCCAGGCCCCGCCCCGGCCTTGTCCCACCCACCCCGTCCCCGCCCCCTGTCCGTCTCGCCCTAGTCCCACCTCCTCGTCCCCAGTCAGTCCTGCCTCTCGAACCGCCCCCTGCCTTCGCCGAGGCAGGGAGAGGTGCCTGCAGTGCGAGCCGTGGACGCTAGGGGGCAGCCGCTCGGCTCGGGCCCGACCGCTCTGGGCTGCGCTCCTCGCTTGCCCTCGGACTCGGCTCCCGCTGCGAGCGGCCGCCCTGCCCGCGCACCGCGCTCAGCGCCCACCGCCGGGCTTCCCGCGCCGGACCCAGTACCTCGGCTCCCCGGGGCCGGACCGAGGCCGCAAGCAGCGCCGCGGGGTGTGGGGCGGACCCAGGAGATGAAATGACAACGTCAACCCTCCAGGTACTTCGTGCGGCCCGGCCCGACTTCGGAGGGAAGCACTGAGCCATTTGCTTTGCCTTTCCAGAAAGCCATTGATCTGGTGACGAAAGCCACAGAGGAGGACAAAGCCAAGAACTACGAGGAGGCGCTGCGGCTGTACCAGCATGCGGTGGAGTACTTCCTCCACGCTATCAAGTGTGAGTCACACGAGGGGTCCTCAGGCTGCCGCTCACAGGGGCCCCTCTGTGTTCCCTTTCACAGATGAGGCCCACAGCGACAAGGCCAAGGAGAGCATTCGAGCCAAGTGCGTGCAGTACCTAGACCGGGCCGAGAAGCTGAAGGATTATTTACGAAGCAAAGAGAAACACGGCAAGAAGCCAGTCAAAGAGAACCAGAGTGAGGGCAAGGGGTGAGTGTCTGCAGCGTCCGCCCAGGAACCTGGCCAGCTTGTGACTTTCCGTCTCCCTTCCCAGCAGTGACAGTGACAGTGAAGGGGATAATCCGGAGAAAAAGAAACTGCAAGAACAGCTGATGGGTAAGTGGCTCGCGGCCCTGTGGCAGCGGCAGGGCCCGGGCCCGGGCCGGCCTCCCTCTCGCAGGTGCCGTCGTGATGGAGAAGCCCAACATACGGTGGAACGACGTGGCCGGGCTGGAGGGGGCCAAGGAGGCCCTCAAAGAAGCTGTCATTTTGCCAATCAAATTCCCACACTTGTTCACAGGTGAGAGTTGAGCCATTTCAAACCCCAATGTAGGAGGCCTAACTTCTGTGGTTCTCTGTTGCAGGCAAGCGCACCCCCTGGCGGGGGATTCTGCTGTTCGGACCCCCTGGCACAGGGAAATCCTACCTGGCCAAAGCCGTGGCAACAGAGGCCAACAACTCCACCTTCTTCTCTGTGTCCTCCTCAGATCTGATGTCCAAGTGGCTGGGGGAGAGTGAAAAGTAAGTCGGCCACCAGGCCATGCTCTGCCAGCTCTTGTCCTCACCCCCTTTCTCACCTTCACAGGCTGGTCAAGAACCTGTTTGAGCTGGCCAGGCAGCACAAGCCCTCCATCATCTTCATCGATGAGGTGGATTCCCTCTGCGGGTCCCGAAATGAAAATGAGAGTGAGGCCGCCCGGAGGATCAAAACGGAGTTCTTGGTCCAGATGCAGGGTGTGTGCCGGGCCCAGGGCCCCCTTGGTTCTGAGTCTGAGTCTTTGTCTCCCTTTCTCCACAGGGGTGGGGAATAACAATGATGGGACTCTGGTTCTTGGAGCCACAAACATCCCATGGGTGTTGGATTCGGCCATCAGGAGGAGGTGAGTCTTCCCCAGGAGAAGCCAGGGCTGGATGTCAACTCCTGCCGTGTGCTGGGCTCTCTAGGTTTGAAAAACGAATTTATATCCCCTTGCCGGAGGAAGCTGCCCGCGCCCAGATGTTCCGGTTGCATCTCGGGAGCACTCCCCACAACCTCACGGATGCAAACATCCACGAGCTGGCCCGGAAGACGGAAGGCTACTCGGGCGCGGACATCAGCATCATCGTGCGGGACTCTCTCATGCAGCCCGTGAGGAAGGTGCAGTCGGCCACACACTTCAAAAAGGTGAGTGCCCGCGGCCACTGCTGAGAAAAATCCAGCTGCCCCAGTCAGATCCATTTGGTTTCAGGTCTGTGGCCCCTCTCGCACCAACCCCAGCATGATGATTGATGACCTCCTGACTCCATGCTCACCAGGGGACCCAGGAGCCATGGAGATGACTTGGATGGATGTCCCTGGGGACAAACTCTTAGAGCCTGTGGTTTGCATGGTAAGTGACTTGACAGGGGAGGGAAGAGGGCTTCCTGCTCAGGCACATACTGTTGCCTTCACAGTCGGACATGCTGCGGTCTCTGGCCACCACCCGGCCCACGGTGAATGCAGACGACCTCCTGAAAGTGAAGAAATTCTCAGAGGACTTTGGGCAAGAGAGTTAAAAGCTGCTTCACTTGGGCAATGGTGAAGGTGGGAGGTTGATTGGGGCAAATCCAGGCACTCCCCATGTCAACAGCCAGACAGGGCTCCAGGGCTTGTCCCAGTCAATACAGAGTTCCCTCTGCTGTCTGGCCGTCTGCCAGGGAGCCAGAAGGAAGGGCCTTGCAGCCACAGAGACACTCCACTGCCCTGGGGCACACAGTGGACACTGCTCTTCCTACTTCCTCCTCTCCTGGATGCTCATCAGCTCCTTCTGCCTCCCCCCCTTTTTTTTCCATCTTTTGTTCCCCTAAATTAATGCTGCTTGGATTTTCATCTTATTTATAAAGATAAAATCACCTGGAAGTGTCAAGGAGTGGGGCGGGGTGGCGGGGGAGAAGCAGCCGTGCTGCCAGGTCACCCAGACCTCCAGACAGCCGGCTAGCCCCACTGCCCGTTCCTTTTACGCCCAAGTTTTGCTCCTTGAGAGCAGATTGGCTGATGCCCCTGCAACCCCAGCCCAAGCTCTGCCTCAAAGACCGAGTGACATAAGCCATTCCCACCCTCCTAGGTTCACATCCAGGGCTGTGTCTTCCTTGGGGGAGGAGATGGTGTCGTTTAGATCAGGGTAAGGCAGTCAGGCGGGTGTTCACCACTGCCTTTTCTTCCTCTGAGCGTGAGAACACTGAACCCAGCCACTGCCCCTGGGTCCCTGTCCTGGAAATGGTCTAATAAATCCTTTTCCCTTCTTGAGCTACCCAAGTGATCTCATCTTTCCTTGACTCTTAACTGAGACTCTGAAGGGCCACCCTTGCTTCCAATTAAAAGACCCTCTGGTTTTCTGTCTCCTCTCTTTTCTAAAGCAGAGCAGGAAACAGAACACTGCAGTTCTTAGGCCTGTTCTCCAGTCAGGTGTGCAAGGCCTCCTCCCCTTAAGGCCTCAGAAGTTTGGCTGGGGATGTTTGTGGGATCCAGACAGTTCTTGCCGTTGTTCGGCCTACAGATCAGAGACTGCAAAGTGGGAGCCCTGCGTACCAGACCCGTCCTGCAGCTGTGTTTGTTTGGTTTGGTCTGCCGCTAACATTTAAAAGTCGAGAGTTGCTGGGCGCGGTGGCTCACGCCTGTAATCCCAGCACTTTGGGCCGCTAACATTTAAAAGTCGAGAGTTGCTGGGCGCGGTGGCTCACGCCTGTAATCCCAGCACTTTGGGAGGCCGACGCGGGCGGATCACAAGGTCAGGAAATCGAGAACATCCTGGCTAACACAGTGAAACCCCGTCTCACTAAAAATAAAAAAATTAGCCGGGCGTGGTGGTGGGCGCCTGCAGTCCCAGCTACTTGGGAGGCTGAGGCAGGAGAATGGCGTGAACCCGGGGGACGGAGCTTGCAGTGAGCCGAGATCGCGCCACTGCACTCCAGCCTGGGCGACAGAGCAAGACTCTGTCTCAAAAAAAAAAAAAAAGTCGAGAGTTGACATAAAAATTCAGAATTCTGACTTCTAGAAGATTAAATTAGGTAATGTTGGGCCTGCGTCCTCATGGGGCAGCCTGTCAGCGGCCACTAAGTAGAGGCTGCTCTGTACAGAAGGGGTCCCCCATCCCCACTCATCTGTGTTGCCTGCCCAGATAGCCCCATGGCCATTTCAGTTTGCGACCCCCAACAGACCAAGGACCCAGAGCTGGCAGCCCTGGACCCACGTCCGGCAGGCAGTGAAGCTGCAGAGGCTGTCCCACGTTTACCCCATGCATATAAACAGACCAAAGTCAAAGCACATTCACACAGAAAGACCTGGCCTAGTAAATGAAGCTTATAGCCTGCAAAGGGCTTTGTTCCAACCTTCCCTCTCCAAAACCCAGTACTGCTCCTCTACCTTTCAAACCTGGTTGGGCCAGAACTGATTACATGGCCAACTCTTGGCTCACACTGGGCTTGCACTGGGCCATTTCTTTGCTCTGGTTCAGAGCCTCTGCAGAAGTGAGCTAACTTTGGATCAGTAGCTCCAACACTTGGCTCCAGTGCTGGCAGGTTACCCCTCAACCATAGCAGCTGGGATCTTTGTGGCTTGGGGGTGCTTGTGTAAGTTCTTGGTTATGTGCCCTCAGCCACCAGGATATGAACCGTGTCTGCAGAGCTTCACTTTAGTGAGCTTACAAGTTTTTAAATTTTTACTTCTAGTTACATTTACTTGAATCAGAACGTTGTTTCCTCATTCCTACTGCTTAAACACCTTGACAAGTCCTAGGGGTTAACAAAGGTTAGCATGGCTATGGTCCATCCCTGTGCTCTAGTTAGAGCGTGAAGACACCTGACTTTCCAGTTGTCTCTCTCCATGACCAGCAACAGGAACCACTGACGCTGAACTTTGGACAGTGGCCTCAGACTCTGGCTGCCAGCACACAACCTGCCATCATCGATGTTAAACATGCTGACATGTGCAGAGGAGTTTCCTCCCTGAAATGCTCTGAAATTCACTTCTCTGCCTGGGGATTCTGTTATAAACCTTCTGCCTACATTGGCTTTCACTGTGGAAGTTGATTTCTAAAACTCTGATGAGCTCACAACGTTGACATGTATATGCGTTTTTTGTGAGTGCTTCCTGCTCAAAGTGGGAGAGATTTTACTGGAAATGCAATAAAGTTTGCATTTTATTGCTACCGATGCCCACCACAAAAGCGTTAACCTCAGA